CCAAAGCACTATTCCTTCTTATGCAAATGGTTGTTAGGGCTTTTAGATGTCACTTCTTGGGAATCAACACAAAGCAAACCTGAAATTCTGATTCTGAGAAGATGGGAATATACACAAATATCTCTTATCTAACCATTCTGAGGGATCATTAAGTTGTCCATGTTTATTTGTTCCTATCCAGCACAGTACTCCTATTCAATGAGAACACTGTCCCCTGTTTATTGGTTACAAATACATGTATCATGCAGTCACTTCTCCACTTGCTGGAAGAAAGCAATGACATTGTCTGGAGTTACAATCTTTGGCAGATCACAAGAAAATGAGAAAGGCAAGTGAAGAAAGCAAATATAATCAATGATTAGCTGTATGACATTATAGGTGGATGGAAGATAGTAAGCAGATATGTAAGTCAGAAGGTAGTTACTGGTCTGTCTTGGTGCCTGCTGGTCCTCAACACCCATAACAATGTCTTACAGATGATGTATCTGCTGAAGGACAAAAGAAAGGATGGGAAGGATTGTTCTCATGATATGTGCTAGCTCCTGGCCTTGCCTTAATTAGTAGTTCGCTATCTTTTTCCTTAGCCCAGAGATCTAATTACAGATTTTTCCATGTCTGTGGCAAGCATTCAACAACTAGACAAATATAGCAATACATCAATAATATTCAATAATGCAATAACTATTATATCCTGTGTTAACAATTTCTTAGGATTTCCCAGAAATTAATTATACTCTATGGAAGTAAACAATAAAGAATCAGGAATATTTCCCATGTACTTTTCCTTTAGGACACACCTAAATAAAATAAAAAGGAAAAGAAAAAGATTACTTCAACATTATCAGAGAAAACTCCAAGCTAAAGAGCCCACTAATTTAGATACAGTCCATTTTTAGGTAATTGCAGAAGCGTTGAGTGCTCAGAACCTTTGTGGGGGTGGCCTCTTGCTTTGCTGGCACTCCTGGCTGGCTGGCTGGCTGGCTATGCTGACAGTGTAAGTCAAGGGATTATTAGATTGGCCACATGCTCTCTGCTTTTGTTTCTTTGTTTTTGTTTTGTTTTGGGACAGAGATAGGAAGGTTGAATGGGGCCCCAGAGATCTAAGAGTAAAGGAGGAGGGGAGAGAAATTTGTAGTGATGAGTGTTTTCTGCTGTAAGAGTCCTGAGAGAATGTAAGAGTTTGATTCTGGCAGAAGCAAACTGGCAATGTGGGTCAAGAATTAACCAACAGGAATGCCAGGATAACATCTCCTGAGACATGTCTCTAAATTACATCAAAAACTTCTATGAAGGATGTGTAAGTATTATACAAACAAAAAATCAATTGTAAAAAGATTTTTTTTCTCCTAAAACCATAACAGGTTAAACCTCCAACTGTGATTGGTCAATTCCACACCCTTTTCTTTGGATCGATCCGAATATTCTTCCTCGGGGTGCTAGGCTTTGCAGTTTATGGGAATGAGGCCTTGCACTTCATTTGCGATCCAGACAAAAGAGAAGTAAACCTCTTCTGTTACAATCAGTTCAGGCCAATCACTCCACAAGTAAGTTTTTCTGTGTGCACATAAACATTAACTCTACAACAAACAAGATATTTCTGACATACTTTAGGTGTTCTAGGCATTACAACTAGTTATTGTCCTGGTTCCTGGAGCTCTTTTCCACCTTTATGCTGCATGTAAAAGCATCAATCAAGAATGCATTCTTCAAAAGCCTATCTACACTATAATTTATATACTCTCTGTTTTATTAAGAATTAGTCTAGCGGCAATAGCATTCTGGCTTCAGATTTACCTCTTTGGTTTCCAAGTAAAATCTCTTTACCTGTGTGATGCTAGATCTCTTGGGGAAAACATGATTATAAGATGCATGGTTCCAGAACACTTTGAAAAAACCATTTTTCTCATTGCAATAAATACATTTACAACAATTACAATTTTATTATTTGTTGCTGAGATTTTTGAGATCATATTTAGAAGATTATACTTTCCATTCAGACAATGACCAAATAATTACCTATTGTCATGCTGCAGTTATTTATCATTTTTATTTAGTTTTATCTTACTCAGTGAGTACAATTTCAAAACAAACTTACTTCAATGTGTCTGAAATTTTTGTCTACTATAAAATATAGTGCCTGGTTGTAAGGTAAGGATTCTTGAAGAAATATTTCATTTTAATTTTGATCACTTTTATTAGAAAATATACACAGAACTACTGTTAATTTATTTTTAAACAGTGCTTTTACAGAGTTCTCTCACATACATGTTAATTGATCAGTTTTTCTGTGGCCAGAGAAACTTTTATTGTCTTTTTTTACGAAGTGGAAAATTGATGCTCATGAGGGTTAATTTAGGTGGTCAAAGTCATAATCCAGATATTTATATTTCCCTTTCTGTGGAACTATACAGTTTTAAATTTGAGGGTGTAATTATTTTGCATTCATGTAAAATATAACTTATTAAGCACAAA